ATAGGATCTACATCTCTCCGCATCCTGTGTTTATGCTCCTGTATGTTCCAGGTTGGCCCAACAAGCCAGAAGGAAGAGCCTAGCCTGTCATCTTGGATACCACCCAGATGGAAAAGCACGTCACAGTCAAAATCACAATCAACATTCTTGCAACAATGTTTGATTAAAATAAAAAGTAAACTTGGAAACCCAAGAGGAAATACTTGCTTTCTGGTTTAAAACTGTGCAAACCTCAAAATATCAGCAGAAACCATGTATACAAGTCACTGAACACACCTTCAACATAAAATGAATCATCTTTCGAGCATTTTTAAGCCCCCAGAGAAATCACATTTGCATACCAAGTAAGTGGCCAAGAAAATGCACACATGTACTTAACCTACGTCTGCAAAGAAGACAGAGAAAGGGCTGCTATTACTGTGAACATCAAAAGGGCTTCAGTTACAGTAACTTCAGTTCACTTCATGCTCCTAACTCAGGCTCTCTGCCTCCAATGCTTAGCGTCCCGCACCCTTCTCCAGGTTTTGAACCTGATCTCAATCCAATCAAAAGAGAAACTAAGCAGATTTTTTTCTGGGCATTTACATTACCGGTAACAATAGAACATTATAAAGATCTTGTTAACAAAAGTAGCTTCTTGCCAGAGTCTTTTTATTAACACTTGCAACGCTATTTAACAAGCTGGCCATGCCTGTGTGACACCAAACCGCATGTGGATAAATTCAGTGTTTCATCTCCAGGCCCACCAATTCCTATCCTTTGTAACTAATAATGTTAACACGACAGATCAAGAAACTAGTTTTTCAGAAAGCAGTTTTCATTCATTCTCTATAGACATTTCCGCCGCAGTGAACATGCCCGCACTCAGGGTGTCTGTGCATGGCCCCAACTTTCCTCCAAGCCGGGGAGGATGCAACGTGGGCCAACCATCCCGCGCGCTCGGCCCTGGAGGCTGCGGGGAGCGACGCAGCGCGACATTCACCCCCAGGAAAGCGCTGCTTTCCGCAGAGGAGAGAGGCTGACTGTATCCTTAGCTCGGCTCCTCGCTTCCCCAGCGGCTCGCCCCAGACATTGCACCGCGGAGGGGAGGCCGGTCGACCTCTCCGGCGATGCCCGGCTTCTGCCTGCTGTGGGAGGGCAGCGGCGGGCACCGTGATCTCCGCACCGAGAAGAGCTCCCCTTGCCCTCTAGTCGAAGCTCCCGAGTGCTCGGAGCACGCTCACCCCTCGCGAACACACCCCTGCAGCCGAAGCAGCCCCTGAAGCCCGCAGCGCCTGCAACAGGTCCGGGGCAGTGGGGGAAACTTACAGCAGTGGCGACTGGCCGCAACGCACAACTGAGTTCTAGCGACGGTCACGGGCAAGGAGGCGACGAACCGGTCGTCTCAGCCCAGGGAAGCGGTGGCGAATGCCCCGGAGAAAGGAGGGCCAGCCGGGGAGAGGACTGCGCCCCGAACGATGGCTCGCGGACCGGCTACCGATGGCGTTCGCCTCCGTCTGTCGTCCCCACGCCGCGGACCCGGTGTCCAGGACCCGCAGAGCGTCTCCGGAGCGCGTCACGGTAGGGCAGAGCAAGCCTGCCACTGCAGGCGCCTAAAATGTGTTTACATTTATTTCTCAAACAGATATCATGGCTATATTTTTGGTTTCTACAAGTGGCATCATGAACCTGCTGAATTCCAGGCTAAAACCCAGGTTCAGCAACTTCTTGTCTCAATCACCCTTCAGTCAGAGTGTGATGCTTTCCCCAACATATCTTCAGATGAGTCTTGTAAGTACCTATGCAATGTGAGTGTATTATATAGTGTGTGTGTGATTTTAAATCCTCAATACAGATACTTTACTTGTGAAAGAACCAGTGGCTGTCCTTAAGGCCAACAGAGTTTGGGGAGCATTACGAGGTAAGTTCCATGCAGTTTCATTGTTACTTTCCTAAATTAATGCAATAAATTTTACTTTCCTCAGGTTTAGAGACCTTTAGCCAGTTAGTTTATCAAGATTCTTATGGAACTGTAAGTATGATTATTATATGTTACTAAAAATTTAAAACTAAATCAAAATTTTATTTTGTCATAGTTCACCATCAATGAATCCACCATTATTGATTCTCCAAGGTTTTCTCACAGAGGAATTTTGATTGATACATCCAGACATTATCTGCCAGTTAAGATTATTCTTAAAACTCTGGTAAGTAATTACTTCATTCTAATCTGTTGTCTAGTAAATAATTTTTAAATATGTTTGCTTGCAGGATGCCATGGCTTTTAATAAGTTTAATGTTCTTCACTGGCACATAGTTGATGACCAGTCTTTCCCATATCAGAGCATCACTTTTCCTGAGTTAAGCAATAAAGTGAGTAAATTGTATTGTACTCTGTCTACAAACATTTTAACTTGAATAAATATGGCTTTTACAGGGAAGCTATTCTTTGTCTCATGTTTATACACCAAATGATGTCCGTATGGTGATTGAATATGCCAGATTACGAGGAATTCGAGTCCTGCCAGAATTTGATACCCCTGGGCATACACTATCTTGGGGAAAAGGTAAGGAGTTGTATTTTATTTCATTTTATCTTCTTTTAAAAAGAATCTTAATATTTTCTTCTAGGTCAGAAAGACCTCCTGACTCCATGTTACAGTAGACAAAACAAGTTGGACTCTTTTGGACCTATAAACCCTACTCTGAATACAACATACAGCTTCCTTACTACATTTTTCAAAGAAATTAGTGAGGTGTTTCCAGATCAATTCATTCATTTGGGAGGAGATGAAGTGGAATTTAAATGTTGGTAAGATGATTCCTTAAAACCCCTTTAAAAAATCTAATGAAATTTTAATCACTTTTTGCTTCAGGGAATCAAATCCAAAAATTCAAGATTTCATGAGGCAAAAAGGCTTTGGCACAGATTTTAAGAAACTAGAATCTTTCTACATTCAAAAGTAAGTTGTTTGAAAGCCTATTTCTGTATTAACTAAAATAACTATAATTTTTTTGTAATACTAGGGTTTTGGATATTATTGCAACCATAAACAAGGGATCCATTGTCTGGCAGGAGGTTTTTGATGATAAAGCAAAGGTGAGCATTGTGAAGACTGCATCTGATCAATAATAATATGTATTGCAATTTGTAACGTTAATAGCTTGCGCCGGGCACAATAGTTGAAGTATGGAAAGACAGCGCATATCCTGAGGAACTCAGTAGAGTCACAGCATCTGGCTTCCCTGTAATCCTTTCTGCTCCTTGGTACTTAGATTTGATTAGCTATGGACAAGATTGGAGGAAATACTATAAAGTGGAACCTCTTGATTTTGGCGGTAAGTGAAGCAGTTGGTCCAAGTGTTGTGGGCTTCTGAACTTAATTCAATGATTTTAATTTAGGTACTCAGAAACAGAAACAACTTTTCATTGGTGGAGAAGCTTGTCTATGGGGAGAATATGTGGATGCAACTAACCTCACTCCAAGATTATGGTATGGGATTTACCTGATAACATTTAAGAATTGCTTGCGGGGGGATGTGTGATTTAAATTTTAGGCCTCGGGCAAGTGCTGTTGGTGAGAGACTCTGGAGTTCCAAAGATGTCAGAGATATGGATGACGCCTATGACAGACTGACAAGGCACCGCTGCAGGATGGTCGAGTAAGAAATCTATTAAGTCCAGTGTGATTTTTATCTAAAATATCTTTATTCATGTTATCTACAGACGTGGAATAGCTGCACAACCTCTTTATGCTGGATATTGTAACCATGAGAACATGTAAAAAATGGAGGGGAAAAAGGCCACAGCAATCTGTACTACAATCAACTTTATTTTGAAATCATGTAAAATAAGATATTAGACTGTTTTTTGAATAAAATATTTTTATTGATTGAACCTTTGACCCTCTATCTTATTACATTTAGAGG